GACGGGGTTTTACCATAATGGCCAGGCTGGTCTCAAACTCTTGACCTCAGGTTATCCGCCTGCCTCCGCCTCCCAAAGTGCGGGGATTACAGGCGTGAGCCACCATGCCCGGTCCCCTATAAAACTTTTAATGTCTGGATAATATTTTACTGAATGAATGTCTCCTGCTTTGCTTGCCAATTCCCTATCGATGGATATTTAGGTTGTTTTCAACTTTTCACATCATTACAAACAATCTCATGTTCATTTTTTAACATAACAACGTTTATTTATTTGGAATACATTTTTGTTAGTGGAATTGCTGGGTCATTGACAAATTGTCTAGGTCTAATTAAACATGTTCATACTGTGTACCAAGAGGAGATGTAGCGTGGATGGCACCAAAGTCAGGGAAGTCTTTCCGGCTCCTGGTCTGCTGGTCTGCCCTTTTGAAGGCCTTGGAGTGTTACAGCCATACCCTGGCCTTTCCCAGGCTTTTCTTTCCCTGGCACGGATGCAGTGTGTGCGGTCAGAGCTGGCGAGTTCGAGACTTGTCCGAACCATCCACCCGCAGCCAGGCCCCGCTGCAGAGGCTGCGGTGGCCCTCCCAGCCCCTGGGAATCTATCCCCAGGTCCCCTCCCCGACCGCGGGAGGGCGTGTTAGGGGAGCAGCTTAGGCAAGCGACGATTGCACCATCCACGTTTTGAAAAGAAAGTCCGGGGAGCGCAAGGAGGAAACTTTTACAATCCAAAGGTTGAGCCCCAGCATCCATACTCGGCCCCTGCAGCGATCCTTCCACTCCTGCTCGCTGGGTTCCGATCCCTTCCCTTCCACCCCGTCTCGGCCGAACCCTGTGCTGGGCACTGGCCCTTTAAGGAGCTGTCACGATGGCGTCGCTGGCCCCGCCCGGCGGGGAGGGCCGAGAGGCAGGGGAGGGGTTGGTGGTGGCTGCGGGCAAGGGGAAGGCGGGGGGGGCTGGGGGGGGGGTCTGGGTCTATTTTTAGCTCCGGGTCGGGTCACGTGACGGGAGTGACGTCTCCGAATGTTGTTGTTGGTGGCGGCGGCGAGCGGAGCCGGAGGAGCCGCCGCAAAGATGGAGGAGCCGTCGAGGAGGTGCTGCCGCCGCTGCCGCCGCCGCTGCTGCCGCCGCCGCCCGCGAAGCCGGAGCTCGAGCCGCAGCGGGTGAGCGCGCCGCCCCGGCCCAGATCCCATCTTCCCCGGACCCCGGGACGCGAGGCGGCGCCCCCTCCTCCTGCTGTCTCTGTCCGCGGGCTCCCAGCGCGCGCGCCGCGCTCCGCGCCCCCCTTCCTTCCTCCCGGCCCTGGGAGCCAGCCGGCGCCCCCCGGGAGCATCGGCAGCCCGTGAGCGGGACATCGGGGTTGCTGCGCGCGCCCCTCCCTGCCCCTCCCAGACAGGGGCGCCTTCCCTACAGGTAAGGGAGGGGCCCGCCTTCTCGCGCCCTGCGGGGCCTCTAACCCTGCTCCATCTCTCCCCAGGGATGCCGTTCTGAGTGCCTGACTGCCTCGCCCCGAAGGATGGCCTCGGATGGGCATTAGAGGCACGGCGGCCCCGGGCTCCCGTCCCGTCCGTCTGTCTGTTATCGTCTGTCTCTCTTGACATCACCGCAGCTCCACCCCCTCCCGTCCCAGCCCCCAACGCCAGCTTCCTGCAGGCCCAGAGCCGGCATGAACTCTCCCAACGAGTCGGGTAAGAGCTGGGAGGTTGGAGAAGAGCACCCTGACCATCTATGAGACAGAATCCTGTTTCTCAGCAGATGGGATGTCAGGTCGGGAACCATCCTTGGAAATCCTGCCGCGGACTTCTCTGCACAGCATCCCTGTGACAGGTAAGTGCCTTGATGTCCCTGCCTGCCCTCTGCACTAACTCCTTCCTGTCTCTTCTGCCCACAGTGGAGGTGAAGCCGGTGCTGCCAAGAGCCATGCCCAGTTCCATGGGGGGTGGGGGTGGAGGCAGCCCCAGCCCTGTGGAGCTACGGGGGGCTCTGGTGGGCTCTGTGGACCCCACACTGCGGGAGCAGCAACTGCAGCAGGAGCTCCTGGCGCTCAAGCAGCAGCAGCAGCTGCAGAAGCAGCTCCTGTTCGCTGAGTTCCAGAAACAGCATGACCACCTGACAAGGCAGCATGAGGTCCAGCTGCAGAAGCACCTCAAGGTGAGCGAGGGGGGTGCGGGGGGCCGCCCAGATCACTTGTGCCTCCGTTCCCATGCCCCTGCAGCAGCAGCAGGAGATGCTGGCAGCCAAGCAGCAGCAGGAGATGCTGGCAGCCAAGCGGCAGCAGGAGCTGGAGCAGCAGCGGCAGCGGGAGCAGCAGCGGCAGGAAGAGCTGGAGAAGCAGCGGCTGGAGCAGCAGCTGCTCATCCTGCGGAACAAGGAGAAGAGCAAAGAGAGTAAGGCAGGGCCTCCTGGGACCTCGTAGGGCAGCAGCCAGGTCAGTTGTGCCCTGTCCTGCAGGTGCCATTGCCAGCACTGAGGTAAAGCTGAGGCTCCAGGAATTCCTCTTGTCGAAGTCAAAGGAGCCCACACCAGGCGGCCTCAACCATTCCCTCCCACAGCACCCCAAATGCTGGTAATGGCCCTGGGCAGGCATGGGTGGGCATACTGCTTCCATCCCCACCCCCCCCCCACCCCAGGGGAGCCCACCATGCTTCTTTGGACCAGAGTTCCCCTCCCCAGAGCGGCCCCCCTGGGACGCCTCCCTCCTACAAACTGCCTTTGCCTGGGCCCTACGACAGTCGAGACGACTTCCCCCTCCGCAAAACAGGTGAGTGAGTCCCCCACCTGGCCTCCCAGAATGCGTATCTGAACCTCGGTTACCTTCTCTCCAGCCTCTGAACCCAACTTGAAAGTGCGTTCAAGGCTAAAACAGAAGGTGGCTGAGCGGAGAAGCAGTCCCCTCCTGCGTCGCAAGGATGGGACTGTTATTAGCACCTTTAAGAAGAGAGCTGTTGAGATCACAGGTGCCGGGCCTGGGGGTAAGGGCTGCTCTCATGTACCTGTTCTGAGGGCAGGCCCAGGTGACAGCCACTTCTCCTATAGCGTCGTCCGTGTGTAACAGCGCACCCGGCTCCGGCCCCAGCTCTCCCAACAGCTCCCACAGCACCATCGCTGAGAATGGCTTTACTGGCTCAGTCCCCAACATCCCCACTGAGGTACAGGCCTGGCTGGGGGCTGGTGGGGCGGGTCTCATGCCTGTCTCTTCTGACTGCTCCCCAGATGCTCCCTCAGCACCGAGCCCTCCCTCTGGACAGCTCCCCCAACCAGTTCAGCCTCTACACGTCTCCTTCTCTGCCCAACATCTCCCTAGGGCTGCAGGCCACGGTCACTGTCACCAACTCACACCTCACTGTAAGTACAGGGCATATACCCCATCTTCCCTCAGGCTGTATAAGCCCCTCCCTTCACCCCCCAGGCCTCCCCGAAGCTGTCGACACAGCAGGAGGCCGAGAGGCAGGCCCTCCAGTCCCTGCGGCAGGGTGGCACGCTGACCGGCAAGTTCATGAGCACATCCTCTATTCCTGGCTGCCTGCTGGGCGTGGCACTGGAGGGCGACGGGAGCCCCCACGGGCATGCCTCCCTGCTGCAGCATGTGCTGTTGCTGGAGCAGGCCCGGCAGCAGAGCACCCTCATTGCTGGTGAGTGGACAGGTAGCTGTGCAAGGGAGGGGATGGTGCTTAGTCATCACCCCCAACTCCGTAGTGCCACTCCACGGGCAGTCCCCACTAGTGACGGGTGAACGTGTGGCCACCAGCATGCGGACGGTAGGCAAGCTCCCGCGGCATCGGCCCCTGAGCCGCACTCAGTCCTCACCGCTGCCGCAGAGTCCCCAGGCCCTGCAGCAGCTGGTCATGCAACAACAGCACCAGCAGTTCCTGGAGAAGCAGAAGCAGCAGCAGCTACAGCTGGGCAAGGTGAGCCTGGAAAGGTGAATGGCCTGGGGCTGCCAGCTGATGTGCCCCCATATTCTGTTATCAGATCCTCACCAAGACAGGGGAGCTGCCCAGGCAGCCCACCACCCACCCTGAGGAGACAGAGGAGGAGCTGACGGAGCAGCAGGAGGTCTTGCTGGGGGAGGGAGCCCTGACCATGCCCCGGGAGGGCTCCACAGAGAGTGAGAGCACACAGGAAGACCTGGAGGAGGAGGACGAGGAAGACGATGGGGAGGAGGAGGAGGATTGCATCCAGGTTAAGGACGAGGAGGGCGAGAGTGGTGCTGAGGAGGGGCCCGACTTGGAGGAGCCTGGTGCTGGATACAAAAAAGTGAGCCCCGTCCCTGGTCCCAGTCCTTGGTCTGACCCAGGCCCCCTCCCATTCTCCCCTCCAGCTGTTCTCAGATGCCCAGCCGCTGCAGCCTTTGCAGGTGTACCAGGCGCCCCTCAGCCTGGCCACTGTGCCCCACCAGGCCCTGGGCCGTACCCAGTCCTCCCCTGCTGCCCCTGGGGGCATGAAGAGCCCCCCAGACCAGCCCGTCAAGCACCTCTTCACCACAGGTGAGCCCCCACCAACTGTTAGGTCCTTCTGCAGTGCTGGCTGACACATAGGTCTGTGGCCCAGGTGTGGTCTACGACACGTTCATGCTAAAGCACCAGTGCATGTGCGGGAACACACACGTGCACCCTGAGCATGCTGGCCGGATCCAGAGCATCTGGTCCCGGCTGCAGGAGACAGGCCTGCTTAGCAAGTGCGAGGTAAGGGAGCCCCTCCTTCTTCTGGCTCTCAATGTGTGACCCCTCTTACTGATCCTCCTGGCAGCGGATCCGAGGTCGCAAAGCCACGCTAGATGAGATCCAGACAGTGCACTCTGAATACCACACCCTGCTCTATGGGACCAGTCCCCTCAACCGGCAGAAGCTAGACAGCAAGAAGTTGCTCGGTGAGCTGGCACATGGGTGGGCGGGCAGGCATTTCTAGAGTAGCTCTATTCCTCTTCCATGCAGGCCCCATCAGCCAGAAGATGTATGCTGTGCTGCCTTGTGGGGGCATCGGGGTGAGTAGGGCGTACAGCAGTGGGGGTGGGCGGGCACACTGAAACCTGCTCTCCTGCCCTGCAGGTGGACAGTGACACCGTGTGGAATGAGATGCACTCCTCCAGTGCTGTGCGCATGGCAGTGGGCTGCCTGCTGGAGCTGGCCTTCAAGGTGGCTGCAGGAGAGCTCAAGGTGAGCGTGTGCTTGTGACCTCGGTGCCCCTTCTTGCCCCTCACCTCTGCCTGCACCTCTTCAGAATGGATTTGCCATCATCCGGCCCCCAGGACACCACGCCGAGGAATCCACAGCCATGTGAGTGCCCTAGATTCTCTGCCCTCGCCCCTGCTGACCTCCTGCCCTTTTCTCCCCTCCTCAGGGGATTCTGCTTCTTCAACTCTGTAGCCATCACCGCAAAACTCCTACAGCAGAAGTTGAACGTGGGCAAGGTCCTCATCGTGGACTGGGTAGGCAGTGAGCTGGTGGGGCTGGGCAGGGGCATTTTCCCGATGCTTCTACCTCCCCTCATAGGACATTCACCATGGCAATGGCACCCAGCAGGCGTTCTACAATGACCCCTCTGTGCTCTACATCTCTCTGCATCGCTATGACAACGGGAACTTCTTTCCAGGCTCTGGGGCTCCTGAAGAGGTACAGCTCCTGGGCGTAAATGCAGACCCTCCGAGAATAGCCCTCTCCCCAACTCTGGTGCCAGGTTGGTGGAGGACCAGGCGTGGGGTACAATGTGAACGTGGCATGGACAGGAGGTGTGGACCCCCCCATTGGAGACGTGGAGTACCTTACAGCCTTCAGGTAGGGACTGAAAAGGGCCATGGTAGTCAGTGTGCCGGGCTCAGCTTGAGCCATCCCTTTGCAGGACAGTGGTGATGCCCATTGCCCACGAGTTCTCACCTGATGTGGTCCTAGTCTCCGCCGGGTTTGATGCTGTTGAAGGACATCTGTCTCCTCTGGGTGGCTACTCTGTCACCGCCAGATGTAAGCCTGCTGGGGGATTGAGGGAGGAAGTGTTTCTTCTTCCTCCCTTCACCCATCCTCAAAGGTTTTGGCCACTTGACCAGGCAGCTGATGACCCTGGCAGGGGGCCGGGTGGTGCTGGCCCTGGAGGGAGGCCATGACTTGACCGCCATCTGTGATGCCTCTGAGGCTTGTGTCTCGGCTCTGCTCAGTGTAGAGGTAAGGGGTGGGAAGGAGCTGGGAGGTGGCAGCACCCTAAGCCTTCTCTTCTTTCCCCTGCCAGCTGCAGCCCTTGGATGAGGCAGTCTTGCAGCAAAAGCCCAACATCAACGCAGTGGCCACGCTAGAGAAAGTCATCGAGATCCAGAGTGCGTGAGGACACGTAGAGGGGCTCAGGCTGTCCCTGACCCCTTGCCTGTCTCTCGTCCACAGGCAAACACTGGAGCTGTGTGCAGAAGTTCGCCGCTGGTCTGGGCCGGTCCCTGCGAGAGGCCCAAGCAGGTGAGACCGAGGAGGCCGAGACTGTGAGCGCCATGGCCTTGCTGTCGGTGGGGGCCGAGCAGGCCCAGGCTGCGGCAGCCCGGGAACACAGCCCCAGGTAAGCAGCAACCCGCACCACCTCTCTGCCCTACTCAATACCCTCCCCTGTGCTTGCCCCACAGGCCGGCAGAGGAGCCCATGGAGCAGGAGCCTGCCCTGTGACGCCCCGGCCCCCATCCCTCTGGGCTTCACCATTGTGATTTTGTTTATTTTTTCTATTAAAAACAAAAAGTCACACATTCAACAAGGTGTGCCGTGTGGGTCTCTCAGCCTTGCCCCTCCTGCTCCTCTACGCTGCCTCAGGCCCCCAGCCCTGTGGCTTCCACCTCAGCTCTAGAAGCCTGCTCCCTCTGCAGGGGGTGGTGGTGTCTTCCCAGCCCTGTCCCATGTGTCCCTCCCCCCATTTTCCTGCATTCTGTCTGTCCTTTTCCTCCTTGGAGCCTGGGCCAGCTCAAGGTGGGCACGGGGGCCCAGACAGTACTCTCCAGTTCTGGGGCCCCCCGAGTGAGGAGGGAACGGGAAGTCGGTGCCTTGGTTTCAGCTGATTTGGGGGGAAATGCCTTAATTTCACTCTCCTCCCTTCTCCAGCCTCAGGGGAGGATCTGGAGGATCCACTACTGTCTTTAAGATGCAGAGTGGAGGGGAGGTGGGCACCCACCCTGCGATTCTCCACCCTTTCCCCTTCTTTCGTCCTCACCATCTCTGCAGACCCCTCTCCTCCTCCTTCCTCTTGGTCTCAGCACTGATGGGAGGCTGGTGCCCAAGCTGTGGCCTGCAGTCTGTGAGGAGGGCTGTCTTGCCTCACACTCCTCACAGCCTACTTCCCCTTCCCCGGGGCTGAGAGGGTGAAAGTGTGTGGGGAAGGAGAGGACTGGTTTCCTGGGTTCTCAGGGGCCAGGAGGAGTAACAGAACCAGGTCTGCTCCCCACCTTACTCGGATGGCCTCCCTGCCCCTCTGCTGGCACAGCCTGGGCAAGGGGAGAAGGTGGTCCCTGCAGAGGGGCTCCAGGCTGGTGAGAGCCCCCCTGCTGTCAGGACCAGATTTTCCCAGCCATCCAGCATGCTGCGGGGAGAAGGGGCAGAGGCTCACCTCCCTCCTGGGGCCTTTTGTTTTGGATCCTGGGGATGGTGAGAATGGAGGTTCTAGAAGGGGTAAGGCCAGAACCCAGGGATCCAGGAGTCGGCTCTCAGCTGGAGCTTCCATACCTTCTGGGCTCCCTTTGCTGACCACCAGCCCAAGGGAGCTAAGACCAGGAGGGGGCTGGGCGCTGTCCCTTCTCTTTCCCAGGAGCCCTGCCAGGGGCTGTGGGCCTACAAGGCTTCCAGGGGATGCCATCCAGCCTGTAGGAAACCAAAGATGGGAAGTGGCTCCTAGGGGGCTGACTCTTCCTTCCTCCTCCTCCCCAGTACCACATATACTTTCTCTCCTTCTATCTCCAGGGCCCCACCAATCTGTTTACATATTTATTATCCTATGGGGGCCTGAGCAGGATTGAGGGAGCCAGGGGAGGGGCAGGAGTCCCAGCACCATCGGTTCATAGTGTGCTTGTGTGTTTGTTTTAGATCCTCCTGGGGGATGGGGATGGGGCCAGGCTCAGTGTACTAGGCCTCTCTGTGCTGAGCCCCAGGCTCCCGGCCCCTTACCCACTCTCTCCCTGTGGCTGGTCTGGTTCTCATGTAAACCCACTCCTTGCTTTGTCTCCCTGGATATGGATTTCAGTTAAGTATTTTGTAACCCGTTACACTGTGTGTCCTTGTGTAAATAAACTTGTTTCTGGCAGTGCCTTCTGGGGCCAATGTCTCTATTCTCTGGGCTC